GTGGAGGCAGCAGTGAGCCCTGATCATGCCACTGCACTTCAGCCCAGGTGATGGTGTGAGACCCTGACTCTAAAAAATACAATTATGGTTACGGTTCTTGGGCAGAGTGGAATTCAAACAGGTTAACCTGAAAGATCAGTAGGGTTCTAAATCCAGGATAAATTATTTTCAGAAAAAGAATAACTTTTTGAATCTTTATTTAAATTGTTAAATGTTCCTGTGAGTAACACTCATCAGCGTGATTGTGACTGGTATGGCTGCATGGAAGCTTCCCTGTGGCATTAATCATAAAATGCTGGATTGGGGTTTGATTCTTCAAGGTATAAGAAGGACCTAGTCTCAAGTAATAGATTCACCAAAATGTAACACCACTAGCCCCCTCCCACCAAAATCTGCTCCAGTCAGAATTACCGTAAGAGCTCAGAAGTGACCTGTGCTTGGCGGCACCGGCCCACTTTCCCAGTGCCGGTTCCTCGCATCCTGGGCGCAGACGGGGTGACCGCCTGACCCCTGGACCCGAGTCACCTTTCCCTGCCCTGAGCTCCTCCTTGAGAGCTTCAAAACAATGCTCGCCCAGGCCGGAGGGCGAAGTCGGCCCATGTGTAAGTCAAGGGAACTGTCCCAGGACTGCAGCCCGGCCAGAAGACGCCCCGCGCCGCCGTCCCAGGCAGCCACCGCTGCCGCCGTGGCCCCCGCAGGCCGCCGTAGGCCCCCGCGGGCCGCCTGACCCCTGCGGGCCGCCGTAGAAGGACCCTCCAGAGGCCGCGCTCTTGAGATGGCCGTCGGGCTCCGCTCCCCGCGGCGCCCCGGCTGAGGGCCCGCCAGCGGGCACCTGGCGCCACCGCTGCGTTCCGGCACTAGCACGGGACACGGTCAGGGAGCGGCGGGCCGCGGCCTTGCGCGCGCCGTCTCTCGGGGCGGGGCACCGGGCCCCTTCCGGGGATGGGCCCCGGCGCCCGCGTCGGCCTGGCTGTGCCCGGCCCCTCCCCGCTCGGGCGGGCGCTGCGCCGTATCCCCGCCCGTCAGTCCGCCCGGCTCGGCTGGCCGCAGAAAGGGCCTGGGCGGCCGCACTGAGAGCTTTACGCCCGGAGGCGTCGGCGCTGCCACTGGCCCGCGACGGGAACGGGGCGAAAAGGCGGCGGCACCATGTTCTCCCTCAAGCCGCCCAAACCCACCTTCAGGTCCTACCTCCTGCCACCGCCCCAGGTAAACAACCCCTCCCCGCGAGCGCCCGACTCAGATTTTGATTTATTTTGCTAATGTATTTCAGACTGACGATAAGATCAATTCGGAACCGAAGATTAAAAAACTGGAGCCAGTCCTTTTGCCAGGTAAACATTAGTTAGGATTCTAACAGATACTTAGTACCTTACAAATATTTTTCTTTTTTTAAAGGAGAAATTGTCGTAAATGAAGTCAATTTTGTGAGAAAATGCATTGCAACAGACACAAGCCAGTACGATTTGTGGGGAAAGCTGATATGCAGTAACTTCAAAATCTCCTTTATTACAGATGACCCAATGCCATTACAGGTGTGTTTTATTAGTACACTGTTTCATTCTATAGAATTAATATGAACATAATTTTTTATTCCAGAAATTCCATTACAGAAACCTTCTTCTTGGTGAACACGATGTCCCTTTAACATGTATTGAGCAAATTGTCACAGGTACGTAGTATTCCGTACATACTCTAAAAGTCTTTTATTTTCTCTATTTTTTTTTCTTTTTTAGTAAACGACCACAAGAGGAAGCAGAAAGTCCTAGGCCCCAACCAGAAACTGAAATTTAATCCAACAGAGTTAATTATTTATTGTAAAGATTTCAGAATTGTCAGATTTCGCTTTGATGAATCAGGTCCCGAAAGTGCTAAAAAGGTAATACTGTTAAGGTTTATCAAGTTCTGGGTAAATCAAATTCTAAATGTAGAATTTTTCCTAGGTATGCCTTGCAATAGCTCATTATTCCCAGCCAACAGACCTCCAGCTACTCTTTGCATTTGAATATGTTGGGAAAAAATACCACAATTCAGGTAAATATGAAAATATTAAATATTGTGACTAAGTTAAAATTCATAATGTTGCTTTTTCCTACAGCAAACAAAATTAATGGAATTCCCTCAGGAGATGGAGGAGGAGGAGGAGGAGGAGGTAATGGAGCTGGTGGTGGCAGCAGCCAGAAAACTCCACTCTTTGAAACTTACTCGGATTGGGACAGAGAAATCAAGAGGACAGGTGCTTCCGGGTGGAGAGTTTGTTCTATTAACGAGGGTTACATGATATCCACTTGGTAAGTACAATTTTAGCAATGTTATATATGGCAGCACTCATATAATTTTTTTTTTCCCCTCCAGCCTTCCAGAATACATTGTAGTGCCAAGTTCTTTAGCAGACCAAGATCTAAAGATCTTTTCCCATTCTTTTGTTGGGAGAAGGATGCCAGTAAGTGATTTCTGTTGGATTTTATGAATGCTACAGTGAAGTAAGGATTCTACCTCTCCCCTAGCTCTGGTGCTGGAGCCACTCTAACGGCAGTGCTCTTGTGCGAATGGCCCTCATCAAAGACGTGCTGCAGCAGAGGAAGATTGACCAGAGGTAATTGAGAAATGGTCATTGTCACTTTAGATAGTAATGACTAAAGTATTTTTGTCTTTATTAGGATTTGTAATGCAATAACTAAAAGTCACCCACAGAGAAGTGATGTTTACAAATCAGATTTGGATAAGACCTTGCCTAATATTCAAGAAGTACAGGCAGCATTTGTAAAACTGAAGCAGCTATGCGTTAATGGTAATTTCATTCTTATTTCATATATATAATGAGTAAAAATGTGTATGTATATAATTTATTACAGAGCCTTTTGAAGAAACTGAAGAGAAATGGTTATCTTCACTGGAAAATACTCGATGGTTAGAATATGTAAGGTTTGTACTTCTTTACTTTCTTTTCCTTTAACTTTTAACACTGCTTTTCCTTTTCTCTCTTCAGGGCATTCCTTAAGCATTCAGCAGAACTTGTATACATGCTAGAAAGCAAACATCTCTCTGTAGTCCTACAAGGTAACTAAAGTAACTCCTGAAAGCACCATGACTTGTAATCATTTTCTTTCCATTTTATTAACAGAGGAGGAAGGAAGAGACTTGAGCTGTTGTGTAGCTTCTCTTGTTCAAGTGATGCTGGATCCCTATTTTAGGACAATTACTGGATTTCAGAGTCTGATACAGAAGGAGTGGGTCATGGCAGGATATCAGTTTCTAGACAGATGCAACCATCTAAAGAGATCAGAGAAAGAGGTAACAAAATCTTGATGCCTTTTTATCAGTCTAAATGATCCCATTGTCTCTTTGTATTTGCCAGTCTCCTTTATTTTTGCTATTCTTGGATGCCACCTGGCAGCTGTTAGAACAATATCCTGCAGCTTTTGAGTTCTCCGAAACCTACCTGGCAGTGTTGTATGACAGCACCCGGATCTCACTGTTTGGCACCTTCCTGTTCAACTCCCCTCACCAGCGAGTGAAGCAAAGCACGGTAAGCAACCCTGTGGCTGTGGCTACGTTTTCAAAAGCCCTGTTACACGACATTTATTTCCTAGGTCAGTAGGATAAAAAGTTGTACAAAACAAGATTATTTTCCTTCACGAGTTTGAAGTTTCTGGTCACAATTCATTGATGTAGAGGATTTATGACTAAGCAGGGTCTCAAGCCAAACTTGAAACCATTCTGAACCAAAGTGCCATTTCACCCACCTCGAACCAACAACAGAAGCTGACAAATGCCGTGGAGACCATTGAGAGAAACAGAAAGGGGCAGCTCTTGTGGACCTTCAGGAAGCCTTTCTAGGAAGAGGATTGCCCTCATAGTGAGCTCCGGGGTCTTCAGCCTCAGCCGTAAGGCCCTGGGCTAGGCAGTGTGACCTAGGGAGCGGGAAACCTGAGTTCTGGCCCTGGTCTGGGAAAAGTGCTAGGCCCATGTTCCACTCAGGCTTCAGCCTGAGAGTCCAGGTTGCTAACCTGTAAAATGGATCTGTCAAACTAACACTTATGCCTTTAGTCTCATTGTATGAGGTGAAACATTTTGTAAACTGTGAATCATTATGCAAATTTTCCTAAAGACATATGAATTATTCTGGATTTGTTGGTATAAAAGACAAAACACACTGGTCAGTTAAGGAGCTGATTTTATTTAGGCTATTGCAGGAGGGAGAACTTAATTAATGGGCATCCCAAAGAAAAGGACAAGGCCTGGGATTTTATAGTCAGAAGACAGGGGAATCAGGAGGGAGGGCAGTCTCAGTCCACAGGAGCCAGTTCTCAGGACACAAAAGGCAGGAGAGATTGTCCAGCATTGCCACTTTTGGGGAACCCAGGGCTCAAAGAAACTCAACACCGTCAGCCTGTCTCTACAAAAAATACAAAAATTAGCCAGACATGGTGGTGCGCACCTGTGGTCCCAGCTACTGGGGAGGCTGAGGTGGGAGGATGGCTTAAGCCCAGGAGGCAGAGATTGCAGTGAGCTGAGACTGTGCCACTGCACTCCAGCCTGGGTGATAGAGCCAGAGTCTGTCCCCTGCCCACCCCACCAGGAAAGTTTGACCTTTCCAGATACTGTGCTGAGAACCAGTGATACAGGCTTAGAGGCTCCTGAGGCATGGAACGCTCATTTGTTCCTAAAATACATGCTCTCCCAGTTGCTTGTTTTTATTTTTCGTCACCATAATCATTCTTGGGGCCCCTCTCTGCCTCGAGCTAGGCTTTCCCCCTGGCCTTGTTTGCCTCCTTCAGCTCTTCCCCATTGTCTCCCGTCACTACCCCGTGCGCACACAGTGTGAGCCTGCAAAAGGTGCGTGAGGCGAGGACAAAGACTTTGGGGTCTGGGGACTGGGCAGTGCATGGGTGGGTATCTGCGTGGAGGACTCCCAGCCCCCAGACACCACTGCCTCTGCTGCTTGGCTGATGCTGTGTGTGCGGACAGACTTCTCACCAGGAATGAACATTACTGAATTGTATTGAGGGAGCTGTAAAAAATACTTTCTACAAGTATTTCCTCTGCTTTCCCTGTTCATGTTCTAGTGCTCTTTTTAATTTGGCTCTTTCAAAAGCCTTTTCTGACAAATACTAACATGAATCCCCCTCTCCCTTCCTCCCTAGCAGGAACTGGTCATTGTCTAAGGGTCGTGATTCTTAACCGTTCTCAGCCCCTTCCACACAGGCAAAAGCCCAAAGCATTTCTTCCTTTTTTTTCCATTCTGAGGCCACCTTAGGTGCTAGTGGCCAGGTAGTGTTTATAGAAAATCTGGTCTCTCTTGGGATAAATATTTTTAATTTTTACCTTTTAAAAAAGAGAACATCTTTTTTTTTTTTTTTAAGACAGTTTGGCTCTGTCACCCAGGCTGGAGTACAGTGGTACAATATCAGCTCACTGCAACCTCTGCCTCCTGGGTCCAAGCACTGCTCTCGCCTCAACCACCTGAGTAGCTAGGACTGCAGGCGCATGCCACCACGCCTAGCTAATTTTTGTATTTTTTTGTAGAGTCAGGGTTTCGCCATGTTGCCCAGTCTGGTCTTGAACTCCTGGACTCAAGCAATCCGCCCACCTCAGCTTCCCAAAGTACTGGGATTACAGGCGTGAGCCACCGTGCTTGGCCAAGAGGACATTTTCTATATACTTACTGAAGGGCCATTAAAACACGTTTGGGTTCATGTTTTACTAGATTTCAGCTCTTAACAGTGTTTGAAGCAAATGGATTGTTTTTAATCCATGTACATGATGAAATGTCAAGTAACTAAAATTTTTTTTTTTTTTTTTTTGAGACAGAGTCTTGCTCTATCACCCAGGCTGGAGCACAGTGGCATGATCTCGGCTCACTGCAACCTCTGCCTTCCAGGTTCAGGTGATTCTCCTGCCACAGCCTCCCGAGTAGCTGGGACTACAGGTGCACACCACCATGCCTGGCTAATTTTTGTATTTTTAGTAGAGACGGGGTTTCACCATATTGGCCAGGCTGGTCTTGAACTCCTGACCTCGTGATCCGCCTGCCTTCGGCCTCCCAAAGTGCTGGGATTACAGGCATGAGTCACCACTGCGCCTGGCCAAAACTGTTAAGAGTATGTGTATTTGGTGCTTAATGAATTTTTACTTATTTGAAATAGAAAATTTTGTAAAACTTTACAAAATGCCCTGTGCTGTTACACAGCTTAGCCATTTCTTGATGATTCAAGCCGCCACTGTGCCAGGGAATGCCACCTGGCTGTGATGTAGTCATGGCCTCCTGACTGCTATATTCTTGTCCTAATAACATTCATTGTTTGCCTTTTTAATAATTTCCAAATAAATTCTTGGGGGTTTTTTTTTGGTAGAAAATTTGGAGAGTACTGAAAGGTACAGAACAAAGAATCAGACATTTCCCATCATCCAGCGACTTTGTGTCTGGAGTTATTTCCTCCAGCGAACTGTTGTGTATACACTGCTGTGGTAGCCTGCTGCCATCAATCAGCTGAGATGAGAGTCCTTTCTCCACATTGCTAAATGTGACTGTGCTTCATAGAAATGGTCTGGGCTGCCTTCCAGAGGAGCTCCATGTCTTCCTCACAATGCGGTGGTTGGCTGTCACCCTGTAGCCTTGTGTTGCCTCAGTTTACTGTGGTGGGAAGCCAGATAACTAGGCTGCACCCGCCCAGAGTCCGGGCTAGAGGTGGACTCCTGTGAAGGAGGGGTCTCCTGTGTACATGGTCTCCATGGTTTTAGCCACATGCTAGGACCACAGGGAGTTGATCCCTTCCTTCCTACCCTGAGTCTGTGGTCTGTGATTTGAGATCACTGGCTCAGTGAAGTGTAGCTCCCCACTTACGAAGTAAGTTATAAAATTGGTGGCAGTGATTTCCATCCAAAGATTTTGTTAATCCACTTACCAACAGGTAACTACTTAAATGTACTGACCGTGTGCTCATAAAAGTAAAATACTGTAATTATAGAAATAAATTCAACATGTTTAAGACTTTCTAGTATCATGTTAGTGAAACTTCTCTTAAT